AACTTTCCCAGTTACCAAGAAACAGTGTAACACAGGTCGCTATTTGTTTTGTTCGGAATTTACGAGCAATTTAACCACACGTGATTAGCAACATTAAGGGGGCTCCTCCAGGCAAAGAATCCACAGAATGAGAGGCCCTTGGTACCCAAATGAAGCAACAATGAAAGATCGGCGAAGCTCAGCAAGGTTCCTGAGCGCCACGGACGCCTGCTCTGATTTCAGGTTGCCGGCGCGCGCCCGCGGGTCTGCCTTTATGGACGAGGCGCAAGAGGGATCCAGGAAAGACGGTGCCCTTAGAGACTCGGAGATTAGCGTGGGCAACCCTGCCACCAGCTGCCCCTGCCACCAGCCGCCCCCACAACAAAAAGGAGGAAACGCTCCGCATCCCGTCACCAGGACAACTCTGTAACCCGACACCGAGGCTCAAGATTCCGCATCCCGGGCAGCGAACACAGGAGAAAAGCACATCGCGGCCCGGCCGCGGGGCTCCAAGGCGTCCGTGCCGCCGCTGTTCCTGGGGTGCCGAGAGCGACGCGGGGTCCACCCTCTCCGCCGGCCCGAGGTCCGAAGCTCGGCCCGCCACCGCTCCCGGCCGGCGCCTCCCGCACGTGGCGGCCGTGATTGTCCCGGGGCGGTATCCCTCCGCGCCCCCGCCTCAGTCTCCCCCCGCCCTTCCCGGGACCCTCCGTGCCCGGGCGCCGCGGAAGGATCGCACGCACGCGCGCGCGCACGCCCAGCCGTGTCCGCGGAAAACGGAGGGCGCTGCGGTAAGGAGCAGCCGCCACAGGCACAGCCGCTTCGCAGCCTCCCGCCGCTGGTTTGTCAGCCCCGCGGCTGCGGGCGGCCGGGCGGCCGAGCGCGCTCTGAGGTTCGTCCCTCATCGCTGAACCCGCGTCCTCCCGCCGCAGCTCCTCGGGGAGGGGGGCGGTCGGTGCCTGCGCAGAGCCGCCTCCTCCCCGCCCCCGCCCCGCCTCCCCCCGCGCCGCCGCCGCCCGCTACCGCCGCCGCCGCCGCTGCGCCTGCTGCTCCTCGCCGTCCGCGCTGCAGTGCGAAGGGCTCGAAGATGGCCGGTTGGCAGAGCTACGTGGATAACCTGATGTGCGATGGCTGCTGCCAGGAGGCCGCCATTGTCGGCTACTGCGACGCCAAATACGTCTGGGCAGCCACGGCCGGGGGCGTCTTTCAGAGCATTACGGTGAGGACCAGTGGCGGCCGGTACCCTGGTCCTGTTTTTTTTTTTTCTTTTTGGTGGGGGGCAGCCAATAGAAATAGATATGATTGTAGGAAAAGACCGGGAAGGTTTCTTTACCAACGGTTTGACTCTTGGCGCGAAGAAATGCTCAGTGATCAGAGATAGTCTATACGTCGATGGTGACTGCACAATGGACATCCGGACAAAGAGTCAAGGTGGGGAGCCAACATACAATGTGGCTGTCGGCAGAGCTGGTAGAGGTGAGTAAGGCATTCTTTTGGTTAAAGTTGCACTTTTGAAACACTTTTCTTCTTTCTCTTTCAGTCTTGGTCTTTGTAATGGGAAAAGAAGGGGTCCATGGAGGCGGATTGAATAAGAAGGCATACTCAATGGCAAAATACTTGAGAGACTCTGGGTTCTAGCTGCTAGGCAGACTGTTAAGTATTAGGGGAAAATTGCTCTTAAACTTTCCTAGCTATAAGCTTAAGTCTTAATTCTGGAAATTTTATTAGCAATGCAGGGTGATGGGGTATGAACCTGTGTCTCCTTTGTATCCCTCTGTTGGTGGGGAAAGGTGTCTTTCTTTCTGCCCTCCCCCCCCAAAATAATTCTGTTCACTTTTGTTTTGTTTCCTTGTGTACTCCAGCATTGGTTATAGTCATGGGAAAGGAAGGTGTCCACGGAGGCACACTTAACAAGAAAGCATATGAACTCGCTTTATACCTGAGGAGGTCTGATGTGTAAGCAGCCTCTCCCCATCTACCTAGCAACTGTCTTCATCAACAACCCTAATTATGGTCACAATGCTACCAAACTGTAGATGGTAGCTAATTTTTCTTTACCTATTTTCTAATGTCATGATTCCTGTTTGCCCAATGGATCATTTGTATGTTAACCACTGTATGTAACCAACCCTTATCTGGCAACATAATTGCAGCACAATAATGATTTGCATGATACCTTGAAATTGGGGGGAGGGGGCATGCCAAGTTGGGCATCACTTTGTCTTAGCAATTAATGGGATATTGATTACTAAAATAAGTTAATATTAAGCAAGGTGCCGGTTGTACAATCTCTGATCAGTGTCTTTTCAGCACTTTGAGCATTTACTTGGCTCATTTAGTCTTCCTTTTGTAGCGCATGGTTGGGAGGAAAAAGTGCATGCATCATTCCTTCACTCTTCTCTTTTTCCCGCCCCCCCTCCCTTCGCACATAGGCATTTGGTTTGCTTCCATCTTTTTTTATGCAGTGCCTGTTTTTTTTTAACCAATTAAAATCCCTTTTGTTGATGAGCTATTGAGAGCTGCAGTAGTTTGCTTTTAGTATTGTTGTTGCACTTGAGCAGAGACAAACCTTTATTCATAGTGTCTACAGGACATATGAAGAGTGCAATGGCAAAACAAGAGCAAAAAGCACTTCCTCCCATGACCTTACAGTAACCATACTGATTGAATCCCCAGGGACATTCCATCATTGCAATAGCTCAGATTTTTCTTCCTTTTTCTTTGCACACCAGCTCTACTCTTTAGTAAAATTGTAAAAGGCTGCCATTATGGACATTAGGTATCCCAACATAACCATCTGGAGTGTGTCCAGTTTGTTCTTCATAGGACCAATTTTTATTTGCAGCTTGAGTTTTTATATGAAGTTGCATTATTGTGGACTTGGCTGTCTTGTGATGAATTTTTTTCATATGTATTCTGTGCCATACTATTGTTAAAATGAACTGTTGCTATTGTGAGATGGATTTTAACTGACCTATTAAGGGTTTCTTTCGAATGGCACTACTTTAGGGACATTCTAGTATTTGCTTCTATTGTTTGGGCCTTGTGGATAATGTACAGATTTAAAAACAAATCTTGTTGCTGATTTGTCCATTTCTTTCCCTGCACTTTGTTACATCTGGGATACAGTCTAACTCATCTGATTTAATATGCATTTAAAAAAATGCCATAACTATTAAACACCTTGTTTACAGACAGATGAAATAAATTTATTCCAACCAAATACTCTAGGCTCCTGTTGTTTATATACATTGT